CGGATGGGGACACTCTCCTAGTTGTGTGGCTTCCTTTTGTTTATGAGCTTCAAAGGCTGAATTACTCACCCTCAAACCCCCTCAGCGGGGTGTGGGGCCTGTAATTTGGGAGCGTCTATGCTAGGGTAGGGCAGCGGATGTCCACAAGGCCTGAGCCTCACACCCGGCTCCTGCAGCCTCTGCAGATTAAGGTCTGGTGACATGAGGTAAACACTCACTGAAGATGCTCTAAAAGTTGGCAGTCCCGGGCCGATGGTCCCTGAACTACAATTCCCACAATCCATTGGCGGGCGGGGGGTTCCAAGCCAGCCAAAAAAATGCAGGCTCTCTCTGGATGCAGTTTGAGGTGGCACTACACGTTCGCTTCCTTGACCCCATCCAAATTCAGCCAAGCTCCACCAGAACCTCCCTCAAGCCTTCAAGGAGGTCGGGTGACCCACCCAATACAGGCTAGGATGTCCGGCCTAGAAGAAGGAGGTGTGGCCGGGCGATGCCTATAGGGGCTACCCCCTTCAAATACCTTCGCATTTGCTGGGCAAGCGTTCTGTGTCATCGTCCTCCTCCTTCAACATCCCAGCCCAAGCCTCGTGCACGGCCAAAAAAAGGAAAAGCAATATTCCCAACCGCACAGGTCCCATGACAAAGCGCCGTCTACAAACAATCACCGCTTGCCTTCAACTTCGGGAAGGTAGTGTGGGTCCCTTAAATTCCCAGGCGGCTAGCGGCAACCTTAAATCCAGCCGAGGAAGGTCGGCGCATGCGCAGGATCAGCCCAACAAGGGTGGGGCCTCGTTGCTACGGGTTTCCCTGCCTCCGTTTTGTGGCGCCTCTTGAAGGTCCTGGCAGCCGGGTAGTGAAGGAATAAATTGCAGTAATTACACCAAGAGGGAGTGCTCCTTATATATAGATGTAGAAACAAACTTTTAAAATATAATTTCATTCTGCGAGCCTAGAGGACTTATTCTGGTACGGGGAAGGGGCAGTGACTTGCTCTTAGGCTCTGCCAGGACCTGCTCCCACGAGGGGGCGGGGCCAAGATGGCGCCGAGCGCCGGGTGAGCAGCGTCTCGGCTGCCGCTAGAGTTTTCCTGCTCCCCGCGCTCGGGTGGCGGGGGCGGGTCTGAGTGGTACCCCGGAGGAGACCCTTTGAAGGTCCCTTGTGGGGACTGGAAAGAGGACGGTTGGTTGTGTGTCTGTGCTCGTGGGGACCCCGTGTGTGTGCCTGCATTGGAGAGATGTTGCAGGAGATGGGGTGGGCTCTCTGAACCTCCTTTCGCGCTGCCCGGGGATCTTCGACCTGCTTCTCTGCTGGGATCTCGCTTAAGTTAACCCTTCCCTGGGACGCCTTCCTGCCGCCTCCACTGATCTGAGGAGATCCTGTGACTGTAGCGTGTTTTATGAGCCTTTACTGGCAGAGGGTACCGCCGGGTATTGAAGGATTCGTAGGAGTTCGCCAGGGAAGTGGGACACGACCCCCTCTTGTAAACCCGGCGCCAGGCACAGAGTATGTCTCGAATAGTTGTGTTCCCTATAGATTTTAATTTTTTTTTGTTTTTTTTTTGAGACAGGGTTTCCGTCTGTTACCCAGGCTGTTGTGCAGTGGCACCATCTTGGCTCACTGCAGCCTCCAACTCCTCAGTTCAAGCGATCCTCCTGCCTCAGCCTCCTAAGTAGCTGGGATGACAGGTTCACACCACCAGGTCCGTCTAATTTTTTAATTTTTGCAGAAATGTTTTTCTTCTGCCTGCCCCGTTCCTCTGCCAGGGTCTCCGTCTCTCCACCGGGGGCTTCATCCTTCCAGGGAGGAGAAGAGGGACTCCAGAATGGCTGAGGAGAAGAAGCTGAAGCTTAGCAACACTGTGCTGCCCTCGGAGTCCATGAAGGTGGTGGCTGAATCCATGGGCATCGCCCAGATTCAGGAGGAGACCTGCCAGCTGCTAACGGATGAGGTCAGCTACCGCATCAAAGAGATCGCACAGGTGACCCGGCCCTTCTGTCCAGCTCTACATTGTGGGCTGATGTCTGTTCTGTCACCGACCCCAGGATGCCTTGAAGTTCATGCACATGGGGAAGCGGCAGAAGCTCACCACCAGTGACATTGACTACGCCTTGAAGCTAAAGAATGTCGAGGTGATTTGGGGAGACAGGCGGGGGGGGGGTGACTTCTTACCCATGCCCCTCTCTCCTGCCACAGCCACTCTATGGCTTCCACGCCCAGGAGTTCATTCCTTTCCGCTTCGCCTCTGGTGGGGGCCGGGAGCTTTACTTCTATGAGGAGAAGGAGGTTGATCTGAGCGACATCATCAATACCCCTCTGCCCCGGGTGCCCCTGGACGTCTGCCTCAAAGGTTGGGGGAGGGGAGAGCAGGGTGGCAGGGAGGCAATTCACCTTGACACCTGCCTTCCTTGCAGCTCATTGGCTGAGCATCGAGGGCTGCCAGCCAGCTATCCCCGAGAACCCGCCCCCAGGTAACCTCCATGCCCCACCCTCTGGGTCTCTGCACCCCTCCCGCTGTGCCTGCTTTCCCACCAGCTCCCAAAGAGCAACAGAAGGCTGAAGCCACAGAACCCCTGAAGTCAGCCAAGCCAGGCCAGGAGGAAGACGGACCCCTGAAGGGCAAAGGTCAAGGGGCCACCACAGCCGACGGCAAAGGTCAGTCCTCCTAGGCTAGGCCTCTCTGGACTTCTTTGTCAGACCCACCTTTCCAATCACACAGGGAAAGAGAAGAAGGCGCCGCCCTTGCTGGAGGGGGCCCCCTTGCGACTGAAGCCCCGGAGCATCCACGAGTTGTCTGTGGAGCAGCAGCTCTACTACAAGGAGATCACCGAGGCCTGCGTGGGCTCCTGCGAGGCCAAGAGGGCGGTGAGGGCCCCACCAGCTTGCCCTGGCCCTGACCCCCACCTGACTGGCTTCCCTCCTCCCACAGGAAGCCCTGCAAAGCATTGCCACGGACCCTGGACTGTATCAGATGCTGCCACGGTTCAGTACCTTTATCTCGGAGGGGGTGAGAGCATGAGGTTCCACAGTGCAGGGACGTGCCCCATGCCCAGCACTTCTCCCTCCCACAGGTCCGTGTGAACGTGGTTCAGAACAACCTGGCCCTACTCATCTACCTGATGCGTATGGTGAAAGCGCTGATGGACAACCCCACGCTCTATCTAGAAAAATACGTGAGTGATCCTGCCCATCCTCCCTTCCAGGGCAGAATCAGCTGTCCCGCCCTTTCTCCCTTAGGTCCATGAGCTGATTCCAGCTGTGATGACCTGCATCGTGAGCAGACAGTTGTGCCTGCGACCAGATGTGGACAATCACTGGGCACTCCGAGACTTTGCTGCCCGCCTGGTGGCCCAGATCTGCAAGCATTTTAGCACAACCACTAACAACATCCAGTCCCGGATCACCAAGACCTTCACCAAGGTGAGCCAGGAAAACTTGAGCGTCATTTGCTTCTTCATCTTAGTTTATTTCCTTCCCCTTACAGAGCTGGGTGGACGAGAAGACGCCCTGGACGACTCGTTATGGCTCCATCGCAGGCTTGGCTGAGCTGGGACACGATGTTAGGCCTCTGGGAGGAAGAAATGGGGGAGGCGGCTTTTGCTTGTCCTTTTCCCTTCTAACAGGTTATCAAGACTCTGATTCTGCCCCGGCTGCAGCAGGAAGGGGAGCGGATCCGCAGTGTGCTGGACGGCCCTGTGCTGAGCAACATTGACCGGATTGGAGCAGACCATGTGCAGAGCCTCCTGCTGGTGACTGAAGCCCCTGTCCCCACACCTGCCCATCCCTCTACCTGGCTTTTTTTCTGTTCTGCAGAAACACTGTGCTCCTGTTCTGGCAAAGCTGCGCCCACCGCCTGACAATCAGGACGCCTATCGGGCAGAATTCGGGTCCCTTGGGCCCCTCCTCTGCTCCCAGGTGGTCAAGGCTCGGGCCCAGGCTGCTCTGCAGGCTCAGCAGGTCAACAGGACCACTCTGACCATCACGCAGGTCCGTGGCCGGGTGGGGAGGAGGAATAGGAGTGCCACTTCCCCCTTTCCTCTTCTCCCCGCAGCCCCGGCCCACGCTGACCCTCTCGCAGGCCCCACAGCCTGGCCCTCGCACCCCTGGCTTGCTGAAGGTTCCTGGCTCCATCGCACTTCCTGTCCAGACACTGGTGTCTGCACGAGCGGCTGCCCCACCACAGCCTTCCCCTCCTCCAACCAAGTTTATTGTAATGTCATCGTCCTCCAGCGCCCCATCCACCCAGCAGGTATGCAGAGCTGTGGGACAGGGAGCATCTGGGGGCAAGCGGCCTGCCTTTCCTTTCTATCCAGGTCCTGTCCCTCAGCACCTCGGCCCCCGGCTCAGGTTCCACCACCACTTCGCCCGTCACCACCACCGTCCCCAGCGTGCAGCCCATCGTCAAGTTGGTCTCCACCGCCACCACCGCACCCCCCAGCACTGCTCCCTCTGGTCCTGGGAGTGTCCAGAAGTACATCGTGGTCTCACTTCCCCCAACAGGGGAGGGCAAAGGAGGCCCCACCTCCCATCCTTCTCCAGTTCCTCCCCCGGCATCGTCCCCGTCCCCACTCAGCGGCAGTGCCCTTTGTGGGGGGAAGCAGGAGGCTGGGGACAGTCCCCCTCCAGCTCCAGGGACTCCAAAAGCCAATGGCTCCCAGCCCAACTCCGGCTCCCCTCAGCCTGCTCCGTGATGCTCCACCTGCCAGCCCCCGGATTCCCACACATGCAGACATGTACACACGTGCACGTACACACATGCATGCTCGCTAAGCGGAAGGAAGTTGTAGATTGCTTCCTTCATGTCACTTTCTTTTTAGATATTGTACAGCCAGTTTCTCAGAATAAAAGTTTGGTTTGTAAGTTCTGATCCACTGCAGTCCTTCCTGCATCAGATACCAC